AAACTATTTTCCCATTTTTTTCCCAACTCTCTTTCCCTGCTCCCTCTCGTCACCCTCTTTCCTCCTCCTCGTTACCCTCTTTCCCCCCACCATCTACCCAAACACTTTTTACCCACTGTCTTTTCTTTCTCCACCGTCTTTCTTTCCTGCCCACTATCTTTTTGCAAAACCTTGTCTTCCTCCCGCTGGCTACCCTTTTCCCTTCCCCCACCTGTTACCCTCTTTTCCCCCTCTATCTACCCAAAACCTTTTCTCCCCACTGTCTTTTCACAAAACCTTCTCTCCCTACTGCTCAACGCTGTTTCTCCCCCCCACCACCCTCTCTTTCCTCCTCCCTTGCCACCCTCTTTTCCTCCTCCATCTACCCATAAACATTTTACCCACCATCTTTCTGCAAAACCTTCCCTCCCTGCCGCTCCCCACCCCGTTTTTCTCCCTCCATCTACCCAAAAACTTTTTTTCCCACTATCTTTTCCCCACCGCCTTTTTGCAACGCGCTCTCCTGCTCACTATCCTCTTTTCCCTTTGGCACTAACCACCCTCTTTACCCCCTCCATCTATCCCAAAACTCTTTTCCTCCTCTTACCGCTTCCGCCGCACTGCCGTCTCGGTCGCGGTTACCACCAGTCGCAGCGAGGCGAGCCACGGTGTAGCGGCTCCAGCCTCCAGCGTACGGCTGGTGATTACCCATTCCTGGTCCTCTAAGCCGGGCACTGAGCAGCTCCACAGGAAAATACGGGAACGTGGAAGAGCCTGACTTCCCTTCAGCAGCAGTCATATACCGAGATTATATACAGGAGGATTCCTGACTGCATGTTCTGATTGGATGAGAAAAACCCTCCAGGGTTACTTGGATTGGACTTTATTATCATGTTCTGATTGGATGAGAGCCAGTCTTAAGACAACCAATCACAGCATGAAAATAAAGTCCAATCAGAGTAGGCCTAGAGGTTTTTCTCTCATCCAATCAGAACATGTAGTCTGGGAACCACATGTGCGTAACCTCAGTAGGTAAAGCATGCGGAGGTGGCGTCAGGTCATTTCAGGCTCTTAAGTGTGGGCGTTTGGTATCCGGCATGGCTGCTACCTGTTTCTGGCTGGAGCCTCGGACACTGGCTCACTGCAGTTGGTGGTGTCGACAGTGGTAGAAGGGCAACCAGTAGCGGGAGCTTCTCCTGCCAGGCAGGAAGACGAGTAGAAGGGAGCAGCACCGACGCATGCTGGAGGCTGGAGCCTGAGCCCCTGGGGCTCGCCTTGCTGTGTTTGGTGGTGACGTGGGACACTGCAGCTCGGCCAGAGTGGTAGAAATGTCCTGGTGTAGGTGAGTTATCCGGGGATGTACTGCCCGCCTGTCTAACGTTACCACTCCCTGCATCCCATTCTAGGCTTTTCTGGCTTTGCCCGTCTAGCTGCTCCAAGCCAGGCTGGAGGAGGAGGAGAAGGAATCACCTGTGGTACGCTGGAGCCTGCATGTGGCGTGACTCTGCAGCTCGCCTCGTGTGACTGATGGCAGCCACGGAGACTGCAGCTCGACAGGAGTGGTAGGAGGGTGCCCGCGGGGGCAAGGTGGTAGCCTCCTTTAAGAGGCTTTTTTTTTTTCACCAGAGGCTTCTCAGTGGCTTGAAAGCTCAGCTGACTCCCACGAAGTTTGCCGGAACTCAAGGCTGTCAGTGACATTCGTGGCGCCAAGACTTAAGCAGGCGCGTTGCATGCATCGGCCAGTGTCTGTGCCACGTGCCCTGACGCCACCTGAGATAAGCACGCCGCACGCGCACGCGCACGCCTCGCGCGCACGCCCGGCAGCAGCTTGGCTGGCTTGTAACGGCTTGCACGCGCACGACGCACGCGCATAACGGTTTGGCCGGCCTGTAACGGCTTGCACGCGCACGCCGCACGCGCGTAACGGCTTGGCTGGCCTGTAATGGCTTGCACGCGCATGCTGCACGCGCTTTAACGGCTTGGCTGGCCTGTAGCGGCTTGGCTTGGCTTTGCGTTCTTGGCTTGGCTTGGCGTTGGTAGCTTGGATTGACGTTTCCTGCTTGGATTGACGTTTTCTCTCTCGTGTTCCTTTGCTGGGCTTGACCTTTTCTCTGCTGGGTTTGGCATTCCCTTGGGTGGGCTGGGTGTTTTCTTGGGGGCGGGGGTTGGCCCTTTCTGGGGTGGGCGTGGGGTCGCCCAGGGGGGGCGTGGGCTTTCCTCGGGTGGGTGTGGGTTTTCCCTGGGTGGGGTGGGCTGGGCTGGAATCCCCTGCTGGGGTTGGCAGGTTTTGGCTGGGATTGACTTTTCTCTTCAAACAGATTGGAAACCCGGAGTTACCTGCTAGTTGGTGAAACTGGTTGGTAGACGCGATCTGTTGGCTACTACTGGCTTCTCCTGGCTGTTAAAAGCAGATGGTGGTTGAGGTTGATTCCATGCCGGCTGCCTCTTCTGTGAAGAAGCCATTTGGTCTCAGGAGCAAGATGGGCAAGTGGTGCTGCCGTTGCTTCCCCTGCTGCAGGGAGAGCGGCAAGAGCAACGTGGGCACTTCTGGAGACCACGACGACTCTGCTATGAAGACACTCAGGAGCAAGATGGGCAAGTGGTGCCGCCACTGCTTCCCCTGCTGCAGGGGGAGTGGCAAGAGCAACGTGGGCGCTTCTGGAGACCACGACGACTCTGCTATGAAGACACTCAGGAACAAGATGGGCAAGTGGTGCTGCCACTGCTTCCCCTGCTGCAGGGGGAGCGGCAAGAGCAAGGTGGGCGCTTGGGGAGACTACGATGACAGTGCCTTCATGGAGCCCAGGTACCACGTCCGTGGAGAAGATCTGGACAAGCTCCACAGAGCTGCCTGGTGGGGTAAAGTCCCCAGAAAGGATCTCATCGTCATGCTCAGGGACACTGACGTGAACAAGAAGGACAAGCAAAAGAGGTAACCAGGCCTGGGCTGGGAGGAGGTGGGACCAATTTCCTAAAAAGTCTTCTCACTCTCATAGGACTGCTCTACATCTGGCCTCTGCCAATGGGAATTCAGAAGTAGTAAAACTCCTGCTGGACAGACGATGTCAACTTAATGTCCTTGACAACAAAAAGAGGACAGCTCTGATAAAGGTATGCAGTAGCCAACTATATCAGCATGAGGTTATGTAATTTGTTTTTGGTCTAATACTGACAGGCCGTACAATGCCAGGAAGATGAATGTGCGTTAATGTTGCTGGAACATGGCACTGATCCAAATATTCCAGATGAGTATGGAAATACCACTCTGCACTACGCTATCTATAATGAAGATAAATTAATGGCCAAAGCACTGCTCTTATATGGTGCTGATATCGAATCAAAAAACAAGGTATAGATCTACCAATTTTATCTTCAAAATACTACATAGGTTTTTGCTTTATATTGTTTTACAGCATGGCCTCACACCACTGTTACTTGGTGTACATGAGCAAAAACAGCAAGTCGTGAAATTTTTAATCAAGAAAAAAGCGAATTTAAATGCACTGGATAGATATGGAAGGTATAGTTCTTTCTTTTAATCTGTGTGTTGTACTTTATTACAGTTCCTATCTCTGTCATTTTAGGACTGCTCTCATACTTGCTGTATGTTGTGGATCAGCAAGTATAGTCAGCCTTCTACTTGAGCAAAATATTGATGTATCTTCTCAAGATCTATCTGGACAGACGGCCAGAGAGTATGCTGTTTCTAGTCATCATCATGTGTAAGTGTTTACATTAAAAGGCTAGTTAATGCAGTAATTTGGTTTATTACATTTTTATACATAGAATTTGCCAGTTACTTTCTGACTACAAAGAAAAACAGATGCTAAAAATCTCTTCTGAAAACAGCAATCCAGGTAAGACTTGTGATAGTGAATTACTTTAGTCACATTTTAACTGAATATATGGATTTCTCAACAGAACAAGACTTAAAGCTGACATCAGAGGAAGAGTCACAAAGGTTCAAAGGCAGTGAAAATAGCCAGCCAGAGGCATGGAAAATTTTAAATTTAAATTTTTGATTAGCAAATTAACCTTCTGTTTTTGCCTCTGCAGAAAATGTCTCAAGAACCAGAAATAAATAAGGATGGTGATAGAGAGGTATACCTTCATATTCAAATGTTTCTGTTGAAAAGTGATAACTATCCTTAATATCCCACTCAAGGTTGAAGAAGAAATGAAGAAGCATGAAAGTAATAATGTGGGATTACTAGAAAACCTGACTAATGGTGTCACTGCTGGCAATGGTGATAATGGATTAATTCCTCAAAGGAAGAGCAGAACACCTGAAAATCAGCAATTTCCTGACAACGAAAGTGAAGAGTATCACAGGTAAGCCTATGGCAACATTGAATAGAAGATAAAGTAATTTTATTTGTTATATTTTTATACATAGAATTTGCGAATTAGTTTCTGACTACAAAGAAAAACAGATGCCAAAATACTCTTCTGAAAACAGCAACCCAGGTAAGACTTGTGATAGTGAATTACTTTAGGTCGATTTTAACTGAATGTATGGATTTTTCAACAGAACAAGACTTAAAGCTGACATCAGAGGAAGAGTCACAAAGGCTTGAAGGCAGTGAAAATGGCCAGCCAGAGGCATGGAAACTTTTAAATTTAAACTTTTGTTTAGCAAATTAACCTTCTGTTTTTACATCTGCAGAAAAGATCTCAAGAACCAGAAATAAATAAGGATGGTGATAGAGAGGTATACCTTTATATTCAAACGTTTGTGTTGAAGTAGATAATTTCTTATTCTCTGTATTTTCCAGCTAGAAAATTTTATGGCTATCGAAGAAATGAAGAAGCACGGAAGTACTCATGTCGGATTCCCAGAAAACCTGACTAATGGTGCCACTGCTGGCAATGGTGATGATGGATTAATTCCTCCAAGGAAGAGCAGAACACCTGAAAGCCAGCAATTTCCTGACACTGAGAATGAAGAGTATCACAGGTAAGCCTATGGCAACATTGAACAGGAGGTAACAGTATTTCATGAAAATTAAAATTTCTTCTAGTGACGAACAAAATGATACTCAGAAGCAATTTTGTGAAGAACAGAACACTGGAATATTACACGATGAGATTCTGATTCATGAAGAAAAGCAGATAGAAGTGGTTGAAAAAATGAATTCTGAGGTATTTTCTTTAGTTATTTTCAAATGTTTTTAGTGCTAACTAAAAGTTCTCTTTGTTTACTTAGCTTTCTCTTAGTTGTAAGAAAGAAAAAGACATCTTGCATGAAAATAGTACGTTGCGGGAAGAAATTGCCATGCTAAGACTGGAGCTAGACACAATGAAACATCAGAGCCAGCTAAGAGAAAAGAAATATTTGGAGGATATTGAAAGTGTGAAAAAAAGGAATGATAATCTTTTAAAGGCTCTACAATTGAATGAGCTCACCATGGATGATGATACCGCCGTGCTCGTCATTGACAACGGCTCTGGCATGTGCAAGGCCGGCTTTGCGGGCGACGATGCCCCCCGGGCTGTCTTCCCTTCCATCGTGGGGCGCCCCAGGCAGCAGGGCATGATGGGGGGCATGCATCAGAAAGAGTCCTATGTGGGCAAGGAGGCCCAGAGCAAAAGAGGCATCCTGACCCTGAAGTACCCCATGGAACACGGCATCATCACCAACTGGGATGACATGGAGAAGATCTGGCACCACACCTTCTACAACGAGCTGCGTGTGGCTCCCGAGGAGCACCCCGTCCTGCTGACCGAGGCCACCCTGAACCCTAAGGCCAACCGCGAGAAGATGACCCAGATCATGTTTGAGACCTTCAACACCCCAGCCATGTACGTGGCCATCCAGGCCGTGCTGTCCCTGTACACCTCTGGCCGTACTACTGGCATCGTGATGGACTCTGGTGACGGGGTCACCCACACTGTGCCCATCTATGATGGGAATGCCCTCCCCCATGCCACCCTGCGCCTAGACCTGGCTGGGCGGGAACTGCCTGACTACCTCATGAAGATCCTCACCGAGCGTGGCTATAGGTTCACCACCATGGCCGAGCGGGAAATCGTGCGTGACATCAAAGAGAAGCTGTGCTATGTTGCCCTGGACTTCGAGCAGGAGATGGCCACGGCGGCCTCCAGCTCCTCCCTAGAGAAGAGCTACGAGCTGCCCGATGGCCAGGTCATCACCATCGGCAACGAGCGGTTCCGCTGCCCCGAGGCACTCTTCCAGCCTTGCTTCCTGGGCATGGAATCCTGTGACATCCATGAAACTACCTTCAACTCCATCATGAAGTCTGATGTGGACATCCGCAAAGACCTGTACACCAACACAGTGCTGTCTGGTGGCACCACCATGTACCCTGGCATGGCCCACAGAATGCAGAAGGAGATCGCTGCCCTGGCGCCTAGCATGATGAAGATCAGGATCATTGCTCCTCCCAAGCGCAAGTACTCCGTGTGGGTCGGTGGCTCCATCCTGGCCTCGCTGTCCACCTTCCAGCAGATGTGGATCAGCAAGCAGGAGTATGATGAGTCAGGCCCCTCCATTGTCCACCGCAAATGCTTGTAGGTGGACTCTGACTTAGTTGCGTTACACCCTTTCTTGACAAAACCAAACTTCTCAGAAAACAACATGAGATTGGCATGGCTTTATTTGTTTTCTTGTTTCATTTTTTGTTTTGTTTTTTATTGGCTTGACTCAGGATTTAAAAACCGGAATGGTGAAGGTGACAGCAGTCGGTTGGAGGAAGCTTCCTCCAAAGTTCTACAATGTGGCCAAGGACTTTGATTGTACCTTGTTCTTCTTTTCAATAGTCATTCCAAATATTGTGAGACGCATTGTTTCAGGAAGCCCCTTGCCCTGCTAAAAGCCACCCTACTTCTCTCTAAGGAGAATGGCCCAGTCCTCTCCCTAGTTCACACAGGGGAGGTGATAGCATTGCTTTTGTGCAAATTACATAATGCAAAATTTTTTGAATCTTCGCCTTAATACTTTTTAATTTTGTTTTATTTTGAATGATCAGCCTTCGTGGCCCCCCTCTTTTGTACCCCAACTTGGGGTGTATGAAGGCTTTTGGTCTCCCTGAGAGTGGCTGGAGGCAGCCAGGGCTTACCTGTACTCTGACTTGAGGAGAGATGGATAAAAGTGCACACCTTAAAACAAATTGAGGAAGCACAGTATTTCAGTACAGTGGACAGCTTAGCATGTTGACAACTGAGAATAAAATGCTCAGTTCTGAACTGGACAGTGTAAGACACAACGAGGAAACACTGGAAATGGAAATTCAATTACGTCATTGTAGACTGGCTGCTGCTCTACATGATTGTGACCAAAGTCAGATAGCTGAAAGAGACTTCTTTCCAGAGAACAAGACATGAACAGGTTTATTTACAGAAGACAATGAATTCTCATTTATCTCACCTAAAAGAGAACAGATTCTTTCTCAACAAGTCTAATGAAGACAGTAAAATCAACAGGCTAAAAATTAAGCTCCACGAAACAAGATAAAACTCTGAGAGAAAAGACGGGGCAGGCCGCCATCTTTCCCGTTCAGGCAACTTAGTCATTCCAGCCTGCGGGCTTTGGAGAGTACAAACCGAGGAGGGACAGAAGAGATCCCACAGCACAGCATAGCTGCTTTACCAAATCATGGCCAGACTGCTTCTGTAAGCAGGCCCCTGATCCTGTTCCACCTCACTGGACAGGACCTCCCAACTGGGGCCTCCAGCTACCCCCACCAGCATTCCTTGGCCAATGGAAATGTGAAATGTTCCTGGGACAGAGCTCCCGGAGAGGGGCAGGCCCCCACCTTTGCTCTTTCGGTGACTAGCCATTCTGGCCTGCGGGCTTTGGAGAGCCCAAGCTGACAAGGGGTGGAAGAGGTACCTCAGCACAGCACAGCCACGCTACAAAAACGTGGCCAGACTCTTGTTTACGTCAGTCCCTGATCACATTTCTAGTCAGCGGGTGAAGTCTTTCAACCAGGGTCTCTGGCTACCTTGACTGCTGTTCTCTGGCCGACAGAGGTCTCAGGCCTCACTGAGTCAGAGCTCCCAGGGGGAGGACCAGATTGTCATCTTTGCTGTTTGGGCGACCCAGGCATTTCAGCCTTAGGGCTTCAGAGTGTCTGAGGCGGACCAGGGGCTGAAGTGAACCCCCAGCACAGCACAGCTGCTCTATAAAAACGTGGCCAGACTTTTTTTTTTGAAGCAAGTCCCTGTTCTCGTTCGTCCTGACTAGGTAAGACTTCTCAACTTGCCTCCAGCCACATCTTATAGGTGTGTTCAGATTGGCAACAGGTTCGTACCTCAGTGGTACAGAGCTTCCAGAGGAAGGGGCAGACTATCATCTTCCGTGGAAAATACAAGGTAATTAGGGACTGGAGGGGACCCCCAGCATACCACAGCAGCCCTACAGAAAAGTGGCCGGGCTCTCTACTTGATGGGCAGATCCTCCTGGCCTGGGTCTCTAGCCAGCCCACCACTGGAGCTATCAAGCCAGTAGCAACTCTGCAGTTCCTGGGACAGAGCTTCCAGGAGCAAATGAAATCCTTTCTGCCACTGCCTCTGCAGTGGAACTGCCCTTGCTACCCTCAGAAGATGCAAGGGTGCAAAGACCCTAAGTGCCCTATCAACACCTCCAATAAGCTGCAGTTGACCCAAAGAACAAGCCAGTCCATCTCCCACGGGTACCACACACCCTCCACTACTCATCACCAGACAGGGAACCCTGGCTTGGGCCCACAGCACAGACCCTCCATCCTGGGCTGATTACACTAAGTGATTGCTAACTCACATGTCTCTGGGATGGAGCACCCAGGAAACAAGCAAAGTGGTGGAGCAGCAAGTCAGGTGATGTGGAGCCCAGAGGTCAGGGATGGCTGTCTCTCTAGGGTCCACTTGCCCTTGTGAGACACTTTATCCCAGCACTTTAGGAATGCTGAGGTCATACCAGCCACATCTTATATGCAAGATTGCCCAGCAGAGATCAGGTCCGAGAGTTCCCTTTTTAAAAAAAGGAGACTTGCTTAATAAAAGAAGTCTAGCCACGTTTGTGTAGAGCAGCTGTGCTGTGCTGGGGGTTCACTTTTGAGAGAGTTCTCCTCTGAGACCTGATCTCTGGAGGCTGGGCAGTCTTGCACTTGAGATGGGGCTGGTCTGATCTCAGCACTCCTTAGTCTGCTCGCCTCTCCCATGGCCCCAGCCTGGCCACACCTGCTTACGGGGCACTCTTAGATGCCCACACCATAGCTTCCATGCTAGTGGACTGTACCATATCAGTGGAGAGCTGCAGCAAGGTGGCCTCTAGAGCCACGCACCAGCCTGCACATTGCCTCTCCATACGGCAGCCCTTTATTTGGAAACTTCCTAAATCACTTTGCTGTGTGTGTTTACACGGGTGGGTTTTGCTTTACTTGCCCTGAGAGCACACGGGAGTGCAGCACACACCCCAACCCACATCAACTGCCATTGAAGAAAAGAAATTTCAGCCCAGAATTTCATGTCCAGCAAAATTAAGCATCATAAGTGAAGGAGAAATAAGATCCTTTTCAGACAAGCAAATGCTGAGGGAATTTGGTATCACCAGATCTACCTTACGAGAGCTCCTGAAGGAAGCACTAAATATGGAAAGAAAAGATCATCACCTGCTACTACAAAAACACACTGAAGTACACAGTCCAATGATGCTAAAAAGCAAGCACATATGTAAGTCTGCAAAATAACCAGCTGACAGCATGACGACAGGATAAAATCCACACATACCATTACTAACCTTAAATGTAAATGGGCTAAATGCTCCCATTGAAAGACACGGGGCAAGCTGGGTAAAGAACCAAGACCCACTGGAGTATGCCGTCTTCAAGCAACCCATCTCACGTGCAGTGCCATACATAGGCTCAAAATAAAGGAATGGAGAAAAATATTTCAAGCAAATGGAAAACAGAAAAAAGGTGTTGCACTCCCAGTTTCTGACAAA